AAAAGAGCCATTGATTTTGAATTTTCCCAGCTTTTTCTCATTACATGTTGCAGCTGAAAGCGAAGTCACCACCTTGTTTTTAACTTGTATTTTGTGACTTGTTACCACTTCAGTGCTTTAGACACATAGGCTCAGTGCTGCAATATTGTGTCTAGGTTTGATTATGCTAAATTTAACCTTTCTTATGTATCACCGGAGTAGTAAGGATTTCAAACTACCCTGCCTGGTAGCTTTCGCTTTCCTTAGAAAAGCTTATCACTTCTTGACTGGGCCCCGTGGCTCCCGCCCATAATCCCAGCACTTTGGGAGGCCAAGGCAAGGCTGGCGGATCACCTGAGGTCGGGAGTTTGAGACCAGCCTCACCAACATGGAGAAACTCCGTCTACAAAAATACAAGCCGTGGGGTGGCGCATGCCTGTAATCCCAGCTCCTTGGGAGGCTGAGGCAGGAGAATCGCTTGAACCCGGGAGGCGGAGGTTGCGGTGAGCTGAGATTGCGCTGTTGCACTCCAGTCTGGGCAACAAGAGCAAAACTCTGTCTCAAAAAAAAAAAAAAAGACACTTTGGGAGGCCGAGGCGGGCGGATCACGAGGTCAGGAGATCGAGACCATCCTGGCTAACACACTGAAACCCCGTCTCTACTAAAAATACAAAAAAATTAGCTGGCCGTGGTGGCGGACTCCTGTAGTCCTGGCTACTCCGGAGGCTGAGGCAGGAGAATGGCGTGAAGCCGGGAGGTGGAGCTTGCAGTGAGCCGAGATCGTGCCACTGCACTCCAGCCTGGGCGACAGAGCGAGACTCCGTCTCAAAAAAAAAAAAAAAAAAAAAAAAAAAAAGAAGAAGAGAGAAAAGTTCATCGCTTTTTTAATGTTCTGTTCCTGCAAGTATGAAGATATGTTACTGCTTTTCAGAAAAAGCAGTGTGCTTTTTTCTGTGCATTATTTTGCACTTTAAGGCAAGAAAAGCTGTAAAGGCTCTCTTTATTAGATTTTTCATTTAGAAATAAATTAGTTCATCTAAGGATTTGTCAAGTTGTTCCTTTTCTGTTGAAACCTGAATTGATTGGTTTTGGTTCTTCTGGAAGCAGATCTTGAGATAGAAATCTGAATCCAAGTTGTGTATTTGCGAGGTAATCCCAGGACACACCAGTAGGGGAATGAAGTGCGCCGTCTAGGAAAGACAGCCAATAAAGGGCATGTTTTCAAGCCAGGTCCCGCTGTGGACAAATGAAGCTTGATTGTGCTGAGGAATTCTAGAGCCAGTGTAGCATACGTATGTCAGAGTTGTGATTTTTCCACTGGGGGTTTGGAGGGAGGCTGGATTTAAGGAAGCTGGAGTCTTCTTATCAGTATATTGTGAGGACTGCCCTCAGGTAGGTACACATTCCCCTGTAGTTTGGGCCTGTGAGGTAGCTTTTACCTTCTTGTCTTCCACAGGTCTATAGTGAGCGAGAGCTGCTACTTTTTACTTGGGCATTCATTCAAAGTGTTGAAGAATAACAGCCTCTACCATCCCTTATTCACTGGCTCATCAGCTGTCCCAGGTTTTGCTCTTCTAGGTATTTGCCATGTTGTTTGTCCTTTTAGTTTCAAGTGTCTAACATATTTATTCTTCTTTTTTAGGAAATTGACAATGGCCCTTCAGCTATGCTAGGTCTATAATGGGAAGTGTCACAGTTCGGTATTTCTGTTATGGGTGCCTTTTTACATCTGCGACCTGGACAGTTTTGCTTTTTGTTTATTTCAACTTCAGTGAAGTGACTCAGCCACTTAAGAATGTGCCCGTCAAGGGGTCTGGGCCCCACGGACCATCTCCAAAAAAATTCTATCCCCGTTTCACTCGAGGCCCAAGTCGAGTGCTCGAGCCACAGTTCAAAGCAAACAAAATTGACGATGTGATAGACAGTCGTGTTGAAGATCCAGAAGAAGGCCACTTGAAATTCTCTTCTGAATTAGGTAAGTATATGATGTTTACCAGCATCCATATCTTAATTCGCTGACTAACTTCACTCTTTTGCAGGTATGATTTTTAATGAACGCGATCAAGAGTTGAGAGACTTGGGCTATCAGAAACATGCTTTTAATATGCTTATCAGTGACCGCTTGGGCTACCACAGAGATGTGCCAGACACAAGGAATGCAGCGTATGTGCCTTATCGGATTTGCAAATACATTTATGTCAGAATTTCCTCATCTTTATCTTTACAGATGTAAAGAAAAGTTCTACCCACCTGACCTGCCAGCTGCTAGTGTTGTTATCTGTTTCTATAATGAAGCGTTTTCTGCCTTGCTTCGGACAGTGCACAGTGTCATAGACCGCACGCCAGCACACCTGCTTCATGAGATCATCCTTGTGGATGATGATAGTGACTTTGGTAAGGAATGCTGCACCTGGTAACATTGGATCCAGTTTGAATAATTGTGGGACTTTATTTTCAGATGATTTGAAAGGAGAACTAGATGAATATGTCCAAAAATACCTCCCTGGAAAAATTAAAGTCATAAGAAATACAAAGCGTGAGGGGTTGATTCGAGGGAGAATGATTGGCGCGGCCCACGCGACAGGTATCACTTCTCGTTAGCTTTGCTCTACAGGTACTCTCCTGAGCCTCTGTTGTTTCCTCCCCAGGAGAAGTCCTTGTGTTCCTGGACAGCCACTGTGAAGTGAATGTGATGTGGCTGCAGCCCTTGCTGGCCGCCATCCGTGAGGACCGGCACACCGTGGTGTGCCCAGTGATTGACATCATCAGCGCCGACACGCTGGCCTACAGCTCGTCCCCTGTCGTCCGCGGAGGGTTCAACTGGGGACTGCACTTCAAATGGGATCTTGTCCCCCTTTCTGAGCTAGGACGAGCGGAGGGAGCCACTGCACCAATAAAGTAAGATCGCTCCTTTGTTTGACAAATTCCTAAGGAATGAGTACAGTAATTTTCCTTTTTCTAGGTCACCAACAATGGCTGGAGGTTTGTTTGCCATGAACAGACAGTATTTCCATGAACTTGGACAGTATGATAGTGGCATGGATATCTGGGGAGGAGAAAATTTGGAAATATCATTTCGGGTAATTTAATTTTTGCATGCTCAATTAATAACAACTGTTAACACCTGTTTTTGCTTCTGGCCAGATCTGGATGTGTGGCGGTAAGCTCTTCATCATCCCTTGCTCTAGAGTAGGACACATTTTCCGAAAAAGGCGACCATATGGATCTCCCGAAGGCCAGGACACCATGACACACAACTCTTTGCGGCTGGCACATGTCTGGTTGGATGAATACAAGGTGAGATGAAATTTCTTGTTTAGAAGGATGAAGATTTTCTTATTTTTACTTTTTTTAAATTCAGGAGCAGTATTTTTCCTTAAGACCTGACCTGAAGACGAAAAGCTATGGCAATATCAGTGAGCGTGTGGAACTGAGAAAGAAGTTGGGCTGTAAATCATTTAAATGGTATTTGGATAATGTATACCCAGAGATGCAGATATCTGGGTCCCACGCCAAACCCCAACAACCCATTTTTGTCAATAGAGGGCCAAAACGACCCAAAGTCCTTCAACGTGGAAGGGTAAGAAAGCTGTTTTTTCCAAGTGGCTTATGTCCCACATTCTGAGCTGTGCCTTCTCTTACAGCTCTATCACCTCCAGACCAACAAATGCCTGGTGGCCCAGGGCCGCCCAAGTCAGAAGGGAGGTCTCGTGGTGCTTAAGGCCTGTGACTACAGTGACCCAAATCAGGTGAGTGACACCTCGGGGCTCACAGCCAGTGTTATCTAAATTTTATTTTATTTTTCTTCTCTAGATCTGGATCTATAATGAAGAGCATGAATTGGTTTTAAATAGTCTCCTTTGTCTAGATATGTCAGAGACTCGCTCATCAGACCCGCCACGGCTCATGAAATGCCACGGGTCAGGAGGATCCCAGCAGTGGACCTTTGGGGTGAGGAGTGCTCGGTGATGTTGGGAGAATGCGCAGTATTTTTTTGTTGCTACCTTTTTTTCAGAAAAACAATCGGCTATACCAGGTGTCGGTTGGACAGTGCCTGAGAGCAGTGGATCCCCTGGGTCAGAAGGGCTCTGTCGCCATGGCGATCTGCGATGGCTCCTCTTCACAGCAGTGGCATTTGGAAGGTTAAGGTGGATGCTGTGGTGGGAACGTTGCTTCATCAGGCGTTGCCTCCGGTGTGGAGTTTGGGGCTTTAGGAAAGCCTGGGTTGGGTGGAGCAGAACCATCTTGGAGAAGATGACAGTTCCCTGTCCTCCCGGAGATGCCTGGGTGTGTTAGCAGAGGTGACACGTGTCTGACAGAGACGGGAGCTCTGAGTGTCCACGGGTGAAGAAGTGAGTGTCCACGGGTGAAGAAGTGAGTATGTTTCACCTGGACATTAAGGTGATGTTTGAGCTGCTGTTAAGGAATTTCTTGCTTATAGAGGCAAACCACAGTATCATTTTAACTCTAGAATTGGGCTTGTACAGAAGGATAAAACCCAGGAAAATGGATATTTCTATTCAGATTTATTTATGCCTCTTTTTAATCCCCTTTAATGATGCAGTGGTTTTTATCTGATCAGGAACTTGTCATGATTTCCTTTCTTAGACTTCATAGGAGATAGTGCTTTAAAAAAAAAAAAAACTTCTATTATTTGTTTAGTATGTTGTAAGTAGATCATTTTAAAAAACTGAATCTATATTATGTTTAACTTCAGAAGGCATCATTTATAAGACAGTATGGCAGTTAATTATAAAATTATTTTGATGAATTATGATACAATCTACATAATAAAGAATCCTTTTGATTATTTAGGATATTTTGTCTTGTATTGGGGCCTCT